TTGAGCCCAGGAGTTCAAGACCAGCCTGGGCATCACAGCAACACCTTGTCTCTGCAAAAAATAAAAATAAAAAATTAACTGGGTGTGGTGGCATGCGCCTGTAGTCTCAGCTACTCAGGAGGCTGAGGTGGGAGGAGTGCCTGAACCCGGGAGTTCAAGGCAGCAGTGACCTATGATCGAGCCCCTGCACTCCAGCCTGGGCAACCAAGCGAGACCCTGTCTCTAAAAAAAAAAAAAAAGTTATAGAAGCATAATCATTAATCCCGTCAGAGATTATGTACAGGAAGAGGCAGGGGCTAGGATCATTGAACTTGTCTTTTCTAAAAATGCAGTGTTCAGGCAAGAGAGGTGGAAACCTGTGTTCTCTCTCGCTCTTCCCAGCTTATTGTTCAGGGCGTTATTGGAGAGGGCTGCGCTCAGTCACCGAGTCACGGCCTTTGTGAAATCCTGCTCGCAAGCAGAATGAGCAGACATGGTTCCTTAGGTTTATTACTGTGCCTCACACTACGAGACGGTCATTCATTGGCAGAGGTGTATTTGCGGGGGGCCAGGTATAGAGTAATTCAAGGCGGACAAAGGAGGAATGTCCCAGTCTTCAGGAAGCTCAGTGACATGTTTGCGCTGTCTTATGTAAACAGGAGATTGTCAGAAATGGAGGAGGGGGCACCAGATCCAAGGAAGTGCCCGGACAAAGCCGGGAGGCGAGGAGAGCCGACGGGGAGGAGGTGCCGAGAGCATCAGCGGGGCTGCTCGGTGGCACGAAGACGCCCGCGGGGACTGGAGAGGTCGGCTAGGGCCAGGCTACTCAGGCACGGAGGGCCACCTCCCCTTCAGGGACGTGAGCATCTAGCTGCACTGATTTGTTGTTCAGGAACAGGAAATGAAACCCCGCAGCTTTGAACACAATAACCCACGCCAGCCTCAGGCTCATGAATATTCAGCAGGCTGCTTGCGCCTTGCAACCCCGCCTCCGTTCCCCTCTGCGGAGACTGCGTATGCGTCGCCGGCGCGCGGCTGTGTCGTCATACTTGCGCGCCGACGCCGCCGCTCGCTTGTGAAACTGGAAGGCTGCCATGGCTAGCCCAGCCGCCTCCTCGGTGCGACCACCGAGGCCCAAGAAAGAGCCGCAGACGCTCGTCATCCCCAAGAATGCGGCGGAGGAGCAGAAGCTCAAGCTGGAGCGGCTCATGAAGAACCCGGTGAGACGAGGCCCAGGCTCCACGGCCCGTCCTACTTAAATGCTTTCATGTTTAAATGTTGCAGGACAAAGCAGTTCCAATTCCAGAGAAAATGAGTGAATGGGCACCTCGACCTCCCCCAGAATTTGTCCGAGATGTCATGGGTAATGGCTGTGTGTGTGTGTGTGTGTGTGTGTCATCTAGAACTGTGGACTGTTCTGGCTACAGGTTCAAGTGCTGGGGCCGGCAGTGGAGAGTTCCACGTGTACAGACATCTGCGCCGGAGAGAATATCAGCGACAGGACTACATGGATGCCATGGCTGAGAAGGTCAGTGAGCCAGAAGGCTGGCTGAGCCCCCAAGCGTGTCTAAATGATGTGGGTTTTGTTGCAGCAAAAATTGGATGCAGAGTTTCAGAAAAGACTGGAAAAGAATAAAATTGCTGCAGAGGAGCAGACCGCAAAGCGCCGGAAGAAGCGGTAAGCGGCATGGCCTAACTGTGATGACACTTAGGAATCAATGTATATGGTTTTACATTTTTAGCCAGAAGTTAAAAGAGAAGAAATTACTGGCAAAGAAGATGAAACTTGAACAGAAGAAACAAGAAGGTGAGTGGTGCCCACTTTTCTTGGCTGTAGCTATGTCTGTAATTTGAATGTCGTGTGGTTACAGGACCCGGTCAGCCCAAGGAGCAGGGGTCCAGCAGCTCTGCGGAGGCATCTGGAACAGAGGAGGAGGAGGAAGTGCCCAGTTTCACCATGGGGCGATGACAATGTTTGCCACAGCCTCTGCCTGGAACCTGGCTCGTGCTGTGACCAGAAGGGAAAGGCGGCTGTTTGGCTCTTTCTCCCCCGCAAGGACCCGCTGACCCGCTGGATGGAGAGCAAAGGAGACCCCTCCCGAGCCGCTCACAGTCCTGTATTTGGCAGGTTTGGGAGCCTGAGGGGCCATCTCCCTGACACTCAGAGGCACTGCCTTGCAGACACCATCCGTGCTCCTGGTAAAGGGGGACAGAGAGCCTCACCTTGCCACATATTTGAACAGTGATGAGTTTGGGGCTGGTTTCTGGGAAGGGAACGTTTATTTAGTAAAGAGCAGAACACCCTTGCGTTTTGTTGGGACATGTGGACCGTGAGTCGCAAACACTCTGGAGAAGGCTGAGATGCCACCATTCCCACGGGGACTGAAGACACATTACGTGGACCTGGTCCCAGGCTCAGTGAGGAGATGGCCTCAGCTGTGGGGCTGGTCCATGTTGCCCACTCACTCCAGTGGGAAGTGGGGACCACGCCATAGAGGGTCTGCTCCCACTGCAGCTCCCGGTGCTCTCGTGTTCTGGGAAGGCCTGGGTGTGTGCACAAGGAGGCCCGGGCCAGGGACTTCACCAGGGGCTGGGTCACAAGGGCACAGGGTGTGTGGAAAGCGCTGTGGGGGAAGAGCCGGTCACCGGAGAGTGAGCAGGCGGAGACTCCAAGCTGGGCTGAGCCAGAGCAGAAGGCGAGGGATTCCCAGCCGGACGGGGGTTCTCTCACCAACAGCTGTGATTTCATCCCGAAGTGGAAGGGGGTCTAAACAGAACAGGCTGAGAGAGGCGGGACTGGGTCAAGTGGGTGGAGCTCCTCCTTGCATGACTGCAACTGTCGGGGCTTTCCGCCGGCTCACAGCAGTTGGGGCCAGCGGGGAGAAGAGAGGCGGAACTGCTGTGTCCTCATGTGGCGCAGCCTCAAACTGGCATCCAGGCACTGGGCCCATGCAGAGAAGGCACCTGCAGAGAGCAGGGCAGCCCGGCGCAGGGGCATGCGCCTAGAATCCCAGCTACTCGGAAGGCCAAGGCAGGAGGACCGCTTGAGTCCAGGGATTCAAGGCCAACCTGGGCAATAGAGCGAGACCCTGTCTCTTAAAAAACGATGATGATGAACACAGAGGACGGGGCACTGTGCTGGGAGCCAGGGGGCCTGGGAGGAGCCGAGACCAGCCTTTTACCTCGGGGTTTTGAGGCCAACAGGGACGACAGAGACAGTTTCTAGTTAGAGCCTTGGCTCCATTTTTGGATGATTTAGCCCCGAGTTCCTGAGTCTATTTTATGCCCCTTACGTACTTTGATAGAACTAAGGAAATAGTGGTTTTGAGTGAAGGGAAAGGAAACCCAGAAACATTTTACGTTGCTTTTACTTCTGTAGTGTAGATTGCCCCGGCCCCTCTCTGAGCCCTGTAGCATCTGTGATAGCTTCTGTCCCTTCATCGGTTCATGTCACAGGGATTTTCTTTCCCAGGAAGCGGACACGGAGAGTCAGCCCTAATAAATGAGCACATGCCCTGGCTGTACATTTTGAAACCTGTTTTTCTCTGTCTGGGAC